AAATAACACAGCAGGCACAGCGGCAGACACTTCGCACAACAGACCCATTTTCATGATCCTAATGGGAAAAAGAACGAGTGGTGACGGGAAGATAAACTCTCACATTTTGACTCTAGAAATCTACACCTGAAAAACCACTTACTATACAAGTTACCTATTACTAGAGGATTACGAGAGAGTTACCCCTAGTCTCTTTCAGAGAGGTCTTATTTCTACCTTCTTTTTGGCCTTGCCCCCGGATTTGTTCACTGGGTCTTTGTCTTTCTTGGCCGACTTTCCAGCGTCCTTCTTCTTCTTGTCGTCCTTAGGCGGCTGTAGGAGGGCAGCGGGAATGCAACCAGGTCCTCAAATAGCGCCAAAGTCCCCTAATACTGCGCCCTCAGCCCCCGCAAACTCCACCACCAGAGCACATGGGCCAAGCAATAACCGCGCCCGCCCTGCAACCGAGGCCGGCAGGCCAAGGAGCGCTCCCGCCGAAGGCTCTCCCCACTGAGTCCTCAAACCCAAGAACGCCGGCGACTTCACACCCCTGAAGCTTACCATTGCGAAGCTCGGAGAATAGCAGCAGACACCGCAGCCTCGTCAAGATGTCGGACAAAAAGGAAGCGCTGCTCAGAAACGGGCCCAAAAACCACCGTCCGCTGTGAGTACTTCCGGGGCAAAAGGCGGAGCCAGGCAGAAGAAGTCCCACGGCGAAGCGCTCGCCCTCTAGCCTGAGGCGGAAGACAGGAAGTGGATTCTAGTTCCCAAGCCGCACCGCCTAAATACTGCCGGAGTCTGCGCTAGTTGTGACGCATACTATAGCGCTGTTTTCCTGCACTGATAAACGAAAAGCAATCCACCAGGTCTCGGCAGCTAACTTTCCGGCACTACTTATGCCCGAGCGTGTCGCTCCCAGTGCGCAAGTGCAGCAGGTGGCTGCACGGGGGGCGCGGGAGGAGGAGGAGGAGGAGGAGGAGGCTGGGGTGGGGCCGGCGGCAAGTGCTGTGATGCGGTTCCGGGGAGGGGCCGTCGGGTAGAGGCTGAATACCAGTTTCCGAGCGGCAAGGCAGCGATGGCGATTTTTAGTGTGTATGTGGTGAACAAAGCTGGCGGCTTGATTTACCAGTTGGACAGCTACGCGCCACGGGCTGAGGCTGAGAAAACTTTCAGTTATCCGCTGGATCTGCTGCTCAAGCTACACGATGAGCGTGTGTTGGTTGCTTTCGGCCAGCGGGACGGCATCCGAGGTGGGCTAGGCTCGGGCCCGTGGCGGGTGCGGACCTTCGCTGACCGTTAGCTTCACCTCTGCAGTGGGTCATGCAGTGCTGGCCATCAATGGCATGGACGTGAATGGCAGGTACACGGCCGACGGGAAAGAGGTGCTGGAGTATCTGGGTAACCCTGCTAATTACCCGGTGTCCATTCGATTTGGCCGGCCCCGCCTCACTTCTAATGAGAAGCTTATGCTGGCCTCCATGTTCCACTCGTAAGTCCCCCGTCTCCTGAACGGCAGCGCTTGTAATTTGTCTACCTTTTCTTAAATCGTCGTTCTGGTGTTATGAAAAACGCAACCGATCCAGATCTAGATTTTAGGTAATAACGGCAGTGGTGTCATCTTTTTTTGCCCTTAGAGCAACTTTGCCTCCTTTGCATATAGGCTCTTTGCCATCGGCTCCCAGCTGTCTCCTGAACAGGGAAGCTCAGGCATTGAGATGCTGGAGACAGACACATTCAAATTGCACTGCTACCAGACACTGACAGGTATGCATCTCCACGGAGGCCAGAGGAGTGTGCGCTTTGGTAACCATTCTTGGTCTCTCTCCAGGGATCAAGTTTGTGGTTCTAGCAGATCCTAGGCAAGCTGGAATAGATTCTCTTCTCCGAAAGATTTATGAGATTTACTCAGACTTTGCCCTCAAGAATCCATTCTATTCCTTAGAAATGCCTATCAGGTAAGTGGCCCCACTTCCCAGATACTGTTTAACACTTTTTTTCCTCACCCTGGGCCCGGCTTAGGTGTGAGCTCTTTGACCAGAACCTGAAGCTAGCTCTGGAGGTGGCAGAGAAGGCTGGAACTTTTGGACCTGGGTCATAGGCTGAACCTGTTATGGACCCCCAAATTCTGAGAGTTCCTGCAACAAGAATACTGCTGTTGACACTCCAGTGGAAATCCCAGCAGCCTTGTTAGTGCACTTGAAAGTGGGAGAATGCTGACCCTGATGACTTGTACTGATTCCTGAGCCTTAACACTGTGCTCTTTCCTTCTGTATATACCATGGTCTTACTTTCCAACTCTGTACAGATTTATTTATGGAGGAGCTAGGTCCATAAATGTTGTAATAAATATTCCTTTGATCTTGGTGTTTGCAATCTGTCTTAATCGATGGTTTTGGGGGAAAGATACAGGAAGTGAGTCAAAAATGGTTAGGGAATTCTGGGAAGATGATTATGTGCTAGTAAAAAACATAACAAATATGTGTTCATTAAATAAATGAACATAAGATTTTGAAGCATGAGCATTGGATCTAGTCCCAGAATTGCTGCTGATTTCCTGGGGTCCTGGGGTGGTGGCAGCAGTGGTGGTGGCTGTTATGATGATGATGATGATGGAACATATTTCAAGCACTTACAGCCAGGCATTCCTGCTTTATCTCACTTGATCTTCACCCTAACTCCAGGGGGTACATTCTGTTACAGATAAGAGATTTAGCAGACTTTCTGCCTCAAAGTTTCCAAGCTAGTTACTGACAGTCTGGGTTTGAACCAGGCTTTCTGGCTACACACTCAGTAAACCACTGTTACACTTCTTCCCTCCATCAAGTTATTTAATCTGTCCACAACCCAATAGCTTTATCTCTAAAA